CATCCTCCCGAGTAGCTGGGACTAGAGGCATGCATCATCACCCCAGCTTATTTTTTTTTATTTTTATTTTGTAGGGACGGGGTTTCATCATGTTGACTAGGCTGGTTTCGAACTCCTGAGCTCAAACTTTCCGCCTGCCTCGGCCTCCCAAAGGGCTGGGATTACAGGCATGAGCCACCGCGCCCGGCCTCAAACTCTTACCAGACCCTTTAATTTCCTCTCCGATACTCCGATTCTACTCAAACTGTTCACCTACACAGAGGAAACTCAGTGATTCCTGGGGGAGCCTATGCTATATTTGTGCATCCTCATTTGTGGACAAAATTCTTTCTTGCTGTGACTTGAAAGCAGCCTCCCTTTACCTTTCACTTATTAGTCCTAGTTCTGTTCTCTGCTGCTAAGAAAAAGGGTCTGATCCTTCTTTCACTGATCAGCCCTCCAAATATTGGAGAAGCACACTGCGTTTCCATGGGCCTGCAGTCCTTTTCCGGGATCATCTTCCCTAGAACCCCTCAACTGTCTCTCATTTCACACGGTTTAACCATCTTACCTTTAACCCATATTTCATTTGTTTGTCTCAATGTCCCTCATGAAAGTTGACCCAGACGGGTCCGCAGAACAACTTTTGCTGAGAAGGCAAAGGAAATTCTCGCCCAAATTGTGGAGAAGGCAGTCGAACCAATTAAACCTAAAGCTAAAACTGTAATAGAAAAGAACTTTCAAGCTCGCAATGAAAAGGCTATGCATGGATTTATCTCATCACAGCCACTAGCCACACCTCCACTCGTGCAGTGCGCCTGCGAGCCGAGCAGAAACCAATGGCCCATCGTAGTGAATTTCTCGGGTAAAGTGACATTCTCCGCTTTTGAATGCTCCCTTCGCCCAGCCGCCAACCCCTCGCCCCAATTTCCATTTTAAATGAAAGTCTCCCACTTTCTAGCTGAGACAGACAAAAATAAAACTCGGGCAAAACCAATCGCAGAGAGGCAGCTCACTGTCACTTCCTGGGTCACTTCCAGAAGTCACTTCCGGGGTCGAGGCGAGGCCAACGATACGCCTGCTGCAGCAGGAGGAGTTACGAGCCGGGCCGCGCGCTGCCTAAATACCTAAACCAGGTTTAGCGCCTGCTCATATAAAGCTCTCCTAACTCGTCTTCCGGTGGGAATTTCTTCACGTGGGCCGGAGTCGGAGACTGAGTTTAGCTTTACTGAGGAGCTCTAAATTTAGGCGGGTAAGTGCCGCAGATATCGCCCGTGGTTCCTGCAGAAAGTAACTGATATCTCATCTTGTAATAGGTATGAGTGATTTCAGTGAAGAATTAAAAGGGCCTGTGACAGATGATGAAGAAGTGGAAACATCTGTGCTCAGTGGTGCAGGAATGCATTTTCCTTGGCTTCAAACATACGTAGAAACTGTGGGTAAGTAAAATAATAACATTGAGCCATTTTAAGATAAAAACTCTCTTCTTTTTCGTTTTTATAGCCATTGGAGGGAAAAGGAGGAAGGATTTTGCTCAGACAACAAGTGCTTGTTTAAGTTTTATCCAAGAAGCTCTGCTGAAGCACCAATGGCAGCAAGCTGCAGAATACATGTACAGTTATTTTCAGACCTTGGAAGATTCAGATAGCTACAAAAGGCAGGCTGCACCTGAGGTAAATAAAATTTGAGTTTGCTGGAAGAAATGTTACATTTTGGCAGTAATTTCTGCTTTGACAGATTATTTGGAAGCTCGGAAGTGAAATTCTATTTTATCATCCCAAAAGCAACATGGAGAGTTTCAATACTTTTGCTAACCGGATGAAAAATATTGGCGTCATGAATTATTTAAAGGTGAGAATATGGGCTTTGTGAATTTACACTTGTAAATGGCGGTGTACCCTTATTATTTTTGCAGATCTCCTTACAACATGCATTATACCTTCTGCATCATGGAATGCTTAAAGATGCTAAGAGAAATCTGAGTGAGGCAGAGACATGGAGACATGGTGAAAATACGTCTTCCCGGGAAATATTAATCAACCTTATTCAGGCCTATAAAGGGCTTTTACAGTATTATACCTGGTCTGAAAAGAAGATGGAATTGTCAAAGCTTGGTAAGTGAATACAGGTAAACTTTTTCTTATGATGAATGTTAAAAGATCTTGTATCTTTGGGCAGATAAGGATGATTATGCTTACAATGCAGTAGCCCAGGATGTGTTCAACCACAGCTGGAAGACATCTGCAAATATTTCTGCATTGATTAAAATTCCTGGAGTTTGGGACCCTTTTGTGAAGAGTTATGTAGAAGTAAGTAGAATTTTCATTAAATTTATTGGTTTTCAGCTAAGATATTATGATTTATTTTATATAGATGCTGGAATTCTATGGGGATCGAGATGGAGCCCAAGAGGTACTCACCAATTATGCATATGATGAAAAGTTTCCATCAAATCCAAATGCCCATATCTACTTATACAACTTTCTAAAGAGACAGAAGGCACCAAGATCAAAATTGATAAGTGTGCTTAAGGTATAGAATTTTTATCTCGATGTTTGACCAGGATTCTTAGGCCATTGCTTTCTAACTTTTATAGCATCTACAGAAAATTTCAATAATGTACAGTACACTGAGATAAACAGAGAAAGTTGGCTCCAGCTGCCATCTCCATGTATGTATCATCCACACTATCCCCTGCTGCCCGGATGAGACTGAGGAGAGAGGATCAGAAGTCTTGTGCAACCCTGGTTGGAATACTCTGCACTGATATTTTTTGAAAATCAACTTTATTGAAATTTAGTTTTCAGAGAGTAAACACACTTATTTTAAGTATGTGCTTGGATGCGTTACATTCATGAACCACCATGGTAATCATGATATAGAACATTTCTGTCGCCCCCAGAATGCCTTTCATTTCCCTTTGCAGCCTGTCTGTCCCCACAACCATGGCCCCAGACAATCACTGATCTGCTTATTGTCACTATAGATTAATTTTTATCTCTTCTAGAATTTCATGTAAATGGACTCTTATGTAGTCATTTTAATCTGGCTTCTCTTGCTCAGCGTAACATATTTGAGATTCACCCATGTTATTGTGTATATTAGTAATTTCCTTATTACTGCTGAATAGTATTTCATTTTTATACATTCACTTCTTGATGGACATTTGGGTAATTTTTACTTTTTGGCTATTGTGAATGATGCTGCTGAGAACATTCATGTACAAGATTCTGTATACACATATATTTTCATGTTTCTTGGGTAGCTACCTGAGAGAGGAGTTGCTGCCTAAGAGTAGTAAGGAAAGTATATGCTTAACTTCCTAAGAAACTGCCCAGCTGTTTTTTGAAGTGACTGTACCATCGACATTCACACAGCAATATGAAAATTCAGTTTCTCCACATCTGTGCCAACACTTGGTATTGGAGGTCTTTTGAATAATAGCCTCTTGTGGGTGTCCCATGTGGCATTAAATTGTATTTCCCTAATGACTAGTGATGTTGAGCATCTTTTAGTATGTCTATTGGCCATCCTGTATCTTCTTTTGTCATGTGTCCAACTACTTAGTCTATTTTTGGGGGGATCAATTGTCTTCTTACTGATTTGGAAATTTTTATATAATCTGGATATAAGTCCTTTGTGAAGAATATTAATTATGAATATTTTCTCTCTGACTGTGCCTTGCCTTTTGGTTTCCTTAATAGTATCTTTCAAAGAGTAGAAACTTCTAGTTTTGATGTTCAGTTTGTACATTTTTTTTTCTTTTATGGTTAGTGCTTTTTGTCTAAGAAATATTTGCCTATCTCAAGATAATGAAGAGTTCTTTTTTTTTTTTTTTTCTAGATGTGTTGTATAGTTTTATGTTTAGGTCATGGTAGATTTTTAGCTATTTTTTTGTGGGTAGTGTGTGGCAAAGGTCAAGGTTCATTTTTTCCCATGTGGTTGTTCCAGCATTATATTGAAGACTCTCCTTTCTCCATTTAGTACATTTGGAACTTTGTTGAAAACCAGTAGGCTGTATATGAAGTCTGTTGTGTTCTAGTGATGTATATTTCCACCTCAATAGATGAAAATTCAGTTTCTCCACATCCTTGCCAATACTTCATATTGTAGGTCTTCTAAATGTGAGTTATTGCCATTCTAGTGGGTGTGTAGTAATATCTCATGTGGCCTTAATATGGTTACTGTAGCTTTGTAGCAAGTCTTGGAATCATATCATGAAAGTCATACAAATTTGTTCTTTTTCAAAATTGCTTTTGGCTTTTCTAGGTTCTTTAACTTTCCATGTATATTGTATAATCAACTTACCTGTTGCTACAAAAAGGTCTTGCTGAGATTTTGAATCTATAGATCAGTTTGAGAGAATTGACATCTCAACTGTATTGAGGTTTCCAAAGTGTAAACATGGCATGTCTCTCCATTTATTTAGGTTTTTAATTTCTCTCTGAACTGTTTTGTAGTTTTTAGTGTATGTATTTTGTTAAATTTGTCCCTAAGTGTTTCATGGGGTTGTTGTATATAATATTGCTTAACATTTTAAATTGTGGGAAAATATATACAAAAATAAATGTTACCATTTTGATCATTTTTAAAGCATATAATTTAGTGGCATTAAGTACATTCATTCA